CCTGTGGTCCCAGCTACCTGGGAGGCTGAGGCAGGAGGATCCCTTGAGCCCAGGAAGTCGAGGCTGCAGTGAGCCATGATCCAATGCCGCTACACTGCAGCCTGGGTGATAGAGCGCGACCTCAACTTGGGGGGAAAAATCTGTCTATCTATCTATCTCTCCATATATGTGTTTAATAAAAATGGGCAAATGACTTGAATAGACATTTCTTCAGAGATCATATACAAAAGGCCAGCAAGCACATGAAAAGATGCTGAACACCATTAGTCATCAGGGAAATGAAAAAGAAAACCTTAACGGGGCGCGGTGGCTCACACCTGTAGTCCCAGCACTTTGGGAGGCTGAGGCGGGAGCATCGTTTGAGCCTGGGGCGGTCGAGGCTGCAGTGAGCTATGATCTCACCACTGCACTCCAGCCCGGGTGACAGAGCGAGACCCTGTGTCAAAAGAAAACAAAAAAAGAAAAGGAAAAAGAAAGCAAGGGAAGGAAGAAAGCCCTCGGTTCAGGGTCGCCGGGGAAGGGGCTGGTTTGGACGGCTGTCCCGCAGGCCCTCCGGGTTAGAGACCGTCGGGGGCGTGTCTTGAGCTGGGGACGCGACTCCTCGGCGGGGGTGCACCTGAGAGGCCGGGACCAGCGAGGCCGCGCCCCGGTGGCAGGTGACCCCGGGCGCGTCTCCGAGCGCCAGGGTGGGGCGAGGCGGACGCGCGCCCCAGGCCCGAGGGGGTGTGGCGCGGGCGCGCGCGGGTTCCGGGGTCGCCCGAGGCGGCGGGCGGGGAGCCGGGGCGCGGGGGAGGCGCGCGCCGCGGACGCGGCCATCGAGCGAAGGGGGTCGGCTGGCCGGGCGGGTCCCCCTTCAGGTCGCGGGGGTCAGGGCTGCGCGCGAGGTCCCTGGCCCCGGGGAGCAGCGGCCCCGCCTGCGTCCCCTGCCGCCGCGTCCCCCTCGGCCGGGCGTCCCCGGACGCCCCCGCCCCGCGCGGTGGTACGGTCCGGGTTTAAAAGGCTCCGGCGGCCCCCGGGCCAGCCCAGTGTGTGGGCGGCGGCGGCGGCGGCTGCGCGCTTGGGGCCCGGGGCGCGGGGCGAGGCCGTGGGGACGTGCGAGCGGGGCCGCGGTGGGGCTCGGGGGCGCGTCCACGTGGCCAGAGGGCGGCCACCCGGAGCCAGCGGAGGGACAGGTAGGTGGCCGTCATCGTCGCCGTCCGTGCGGGCCTCTGACTCCCACACACCGTCTCTCCCTAGGCCTGTCCCCAGGCGCGGCTGCCGGCCATGCCCTCTGTCTGCCTCCTCCTGCTGCTCTTCCTTGCCGTGGGGGGGGCCCTGGGCAACAGGCCCTTCCGTGCCTTCGTGGTGACAGACACCACGCTTACCCACCTGGCTGTGCACCGGGTGACTGGGGAGGTGTTCGTGGGCGCAGTGAACCGAGTCTTTAAGCTGGCCCCCAACCTGACTGAGCTGCGGGCCCATGTCACGGGGCCCGTCGAGGACAACGCTCGCTGCTACCCGCCCCCCAGCATGCGCGTGTGTGCCCACCGCCTGGCCCCCGTGGACAACATCAACAAGCTGCTGCTCATAGACTATGCGGCCCGCCGCCTGGTGGCCTGCGGCAGCATCTGGCAGGGCATCTGCCAGTTCCTGCGTCTGGACGACCTCTTCAAGCTGGGTGAGCCGCACCACCGCAAGGAGCACTACCTGTCGGGGGCCCAGGAGCCCGACTCCATGGCTGGTGTCATTGTGGAGCAGGGCCAGGGGCCCAGCAAGCTGTTTGTGGGCACTGCTGTCGACGGCAAGTCGGAGTACTTCCCCACCTTGAGCTCCCGCAAGCTCATCAGTGATGAAGACAGCGCGGACATGTTCAGTCTCGTGCGTGAGCCTTCCTTCTCTTCTTCCTCCACACCGGATGCTGTCTCCTCCCCCTGCTCCCCAGGTGTACCAGGATGAGTTTGTGTCCTCCCAGATCAAGATCCCCTCAGACACGCTGTCCTTGTACCCTGCCTTTGACATCTACTACATCTACGGCTTCGTCAGCGCCTCCTTCGTGTACTTCCTGACGCTGCAGCTGGACACCCAGCAGACGCTGTTGGACACAGCGGGCGAGAAATTTTTCACGTCCAAGATCGTGCGCATGTGCGCGGGAGACTCAGAGTTCTACTCATACGTGGAATTCCCCATCGGCTGCTCCTGGCGCGGCGTGGAGTACCGCTTGGTGCAGAGCGCCCACCTGGCCAAGCCTGGCCTGCTGCTGGCCCAGGCCCTGGGCGTGCCGGCTGATGAGGACGTCCTCTTCACCATCTTCTCTCAGGGCCAGAAGAACCGGGCCAGCCCACCCCGGCAGACCATCCTCTGCCTCTTCACCCTCAGCAACATCAATGCCCACATCCGGCGCCGCATCCAGTCCTGCTATCGTGGGGAGGGCACTCTGGCTCTGCCCTGGCTGCTGAACAAGGAGCTGCCCTGCATCAACACCGTGAGCCCCTCATCACCCCACACTGGTCCTCTGACTCTCACGGGTTCCTCCTCTGTTTCACCAGCCCATGCAGATCAACGGCAACTTCTGTGGGCTGGTGTTGAACCAGCCTCTGGGAGGCCTGCATGTGATCGAGGGGCTGCCCCTGCTGGCCGACAGCACCGACGGCATGGCCAGCGTGGCCGCCTACACCTACCGCCAGCACTCTGTGGTCTTCATTGGCACGCGCAGCGGCAGCTTGAAGAAGGTGGCCCCCAGAGCCCTGGGCATGTGGGGGTGTGTGGTGGCATCAGGCTGGTCTTGTGGCTCAGGTGCGGGTCGATGGCTTCCAGGATGCCCACCTGTATGAGACAGTCCCCGTGGTGGATGGCAGCCCCATCCTCCGAGACCTGCTCTTCAGCCCGGACCACCGGCACATCTATCTCCTGAGTGAGAAGCAGGTGGGCCTGTGGTGGGTGGCGGTGGGTGGTGGGGTGGGCTGGGTGCTGATGTGGCTGTCCCCAGGTGAGCCAGCTCCCGGTGGAGACCTGTGAGCAGTACCAGAGCTGCGCAGCCTGCCTGGGCTCCGGGGACCCGCACTGTGGTTGGTGTGTGCTGCGACACAGGTGAGGGCGGGGACCCCTGCTCGGGGAGTTGGGGCGGGACCGGCTCTGGCCCGACCCCGTGCAGGTGCTGCCGCGAAGGGGCCTGTCTGGGCGCCTCTGCCCCACACGGCTTTGCTGAGGAGCTGAGCAAGTGTGTCCAGGTGCGGGTCCGGCCCAACAATGTGTCAGTGACGTCACCTGGGGTGCAGGTGAGCAGCTTGGGGGTGCCCGGCTGGGTGTGCCGCCCTGCCCTGAGCCCTCTGCTTCCCCCAGCTGACCGTCACCCTGCACAACGTGCCAGACCTCAGTGCGGGCGTGAGCTGCGCCTTCGAGGCGGCGGCGGAGAACGAGGCGGTCCTGCTGCCCTCCGGTGAACTGCTCTGCCCCTCACCCTCCCTCCAGGAGCTCCGAGCTCTTACCAGGGGGCATGGTCAGTGGGTTGGGGCTGCCCAGGATGGGGCAGCGAGTTCACGGCCACCCCGGGACTGCTGCAGGGGCCACCCGCACTGTGCGGCTGCAGCTTCTCTCCAAGGAGACAGGCGTGAGGTTTGCCGGTGCTGACTTTGTCTTCTACAACTGCAGCGTCCTCCAGTCGTGAGTACCTGGCCAGCACCCGTCCCTACCCCCTCTGTTATTTCTGAAGCCACTTCCCCCCCAGGTGCATGTCCTGTGTTGGCAGCCCTTACCCCTGCCACTGGTGTAAGTACCGCCACACGTGTACCAGCCGCCCCCACGAGTGCTCCTTCCAGGAGGGCAGGGTCCACAGCCCTGAGGTGAGGCGGGCGCCGCATGTGAGGGGCTGGGCCTGTGTGCAGCTGACAGGTGCTTTCCCCGCAGGGCTGCCCTGAGATCCTGCCCAGTGGGGACCTCCTGATCCCCGTTGGGGTCATGCAGCCTCTTACCTTGCGGGCTAAGAACCTACCTCAGCCGCAGTCGGGCCAGAAGAACTATGAGTGCGTGGTGCGGGTGCAGGGGCGGCAGCAGCGGGTGCCTGCCGTGCGCTTCAACAGCAGCAGTGTGCAGTGCCAGAACGCCTCGGTGAGGTCCCACCCGCTGCCTCCCTTCGGGGTTATCTGGGGTCCCATGGGTTCCTTTCCTCCAGTACTCCTATGAAGGTGATGAGCATGGTGACACCGAGCTGGACTTTTCCGTGGTCTGGGATGGAGACTTCCCCATAGACAAGCCTCCCAGCTTCCGAGGTGAAGGCATGGGCCAGGGAGCTTCCCTCCTATGCTCCGTCAGCAGTGCCTTCTGTGCCTGCAGCCCTCCTGTACAAGTGCTGGGCGCAGCGGCCCAGCTGTGGCCTCTGCCTCAAGGCTGATCCCCGCTTCAACTGTGGCTGGTGCATCTCAGAGCACAGGTGCCAGCTGCGGACCCACTGCCCGGCCCCGAAGACCAACTGGATGCACCTGAGCCAGAAGGGCACCCGGTGCAGCCACCCCCGCATCACGCAGGTCAGCCTCCCTCACCGCCCCTGCCCACTGCCCCAACTCTCTCACTGCCCATCCTGCTCCACAGATCCACCCTCTCGTGGGGCCCAAGGAAGGAGGCACCCGGGTCACCATCGTGGGTGAGAACCTGGGCCTCTTGTCCCGAGAGGTGGGCCTGCGGGTGGCTGGCGTGCGTTGCAACTCCATTCCGGCCGAGTACATCAGTGCTGAGAGGTGAGTGCGGCTCTGTGGGTGCCCGGGCCGTACCTGGCCGGCCCTGACGCTCTCTGAGCCCTAGGATCGTGTGTGAGATGGAGGAGTCGCTGGTGCCCAGCCCGCCGCCGGGGCCCGTGGAGCTGTGTGTGGGTGACTGTTCAGCCGACTTCCGCACGCAGTCGGAGCAGGTCTACAGCTTTGTGGTGCGTGGCTGCCGGCCCTACCCCTTCCTGTCGGCTCCTCCCCTCAGGGCAGCTTCTCCCGCAGACCCCAACGTTTGACCAAGTGAGTCCCAGCCGTGGCCCGGCGTCCGGGGGCACACGGCTTACCATCTCAGGCAGCTCTCTGGATGCTGGCAGCAGGGTCACAGTGACTGTGAGGGACAGCGAGTGCCAGTTTGTAAGGTGGGCCGGGGCCCTGCCAGCTTTGGGTTGGGACCCGCTCCAAGCACCCTGCTTGCCAATGTAGGAGAGATGCCAAGGCGATCGTGTGCATCTCACCTCTCTCCACCCTGGGCCCCAGCCAGGCCCCCATCACACTTGCCATTGACCGGGCTAACATCTCCAGCCCCGGGCTCATCTACACCTACACTCAGGACCCCACCGTCACCCGCCTTGAGCCCACCTGGAGCATCATCAAGTAAGACCCTGGGGGACTGGGGAGCCTGGCAGGAGGGAGCCTGAGGCCCCTGCCCTGTCCCTAGTGGAAGCACTGCCATCACTGTGAGTGGGACCCACCTGCTGACGGTCCAGGAGCCCCGGGTCCGTGCCAAGTACCGCGGCATTGAGACCACCAATGTGAGTACCAGCTGCCCCGCCCCACCCCGACCACGTGCCTGGCTGTCCACCTTTGTCCCCACAGACATGCCAAGTGATCAACGACACTGCCATGCTGTGTAAGGCCCCCGGCATCTTTCTTGGGCGGCCCCAGCCTCGGGCGCAAGGCGAGCACCCTGATGAGTTTGGCTTCCTGCTGGACCACGTGCAAACGGCCCGCTCCCTCAACCGCTCCTCCTTTACCTACTACCCTGATCCCAGCTTTGAGCCGCTGGGGCCCTCTGGCGTGCTGGACGTCAAACCGGGCTCCCACGTGGTGCTGAAGGTGCGGGCGGGGTGGGGGCGGGGAGGGGCGGGAGTCCTGGGCTGAAGTTGTCCTCCACCCCCAGGGCAAGAACCTGATTCCCGCTGCAGCCGGCAGCTCCCGCCTCAACTACACTGTGCTGATAGGAGGCCAGCCGTGTTCGCTCACTGTCTCGGACACACAACTCCTGTGCGACTCACCCAGCCAGACTGGCCGGCAGCCTGTCATGGTAGGTGGGGATGGGGAGACCCCCTGGGCAGCGTGGTCAGCTCACCTCAGGCCTGTCCCCACAGGTGCTGGTGGGTGGCCTGGAGTTCTGGCTGGGCACCCTGCACATCTCGGCAGAGCGGGCGCTGACCCTACCGGCCATGATGGGGCTGGCGGCGGGGGGTGGGCTCCTGCTGCTGGCCATCACAGCCGTGCTGGTGGCCTACAAGCGCAAGACTCAGGACGCGGACCGTACCCTCAAGCGTCTGCAGCTGCAGATGGACAACCTGGAGTCCCGTGTGGCCCTGGAGTGCAAGGAAGGTGCCTGAGGCGGGGCGGGATGTGGTGTGGAACTGCCCACTCATTCCCTCTCTCCACCCCCCAGCTTTTGCAGAGCTGCAGACGGACATCAATGAGCTGACTAACCACATGGACGAGGTGCAGATCCCCTTCCTGGACTACCGGACTTACGCCGTGCGCGTGCTCTTCCCGGGCATCGAGGCCCACCCGGTGCTCAAGGAGCTGGATGTGAGCCTCTGCCTGGCCTGCCCCCCACCATTCCCCACCCTCTGAGACCTCCTGCTCCCCACAGACGCCACCCAACGTGGAGAAGGCCCTGCGCCTCTTCGGGCAGCTGCTGCACAGCCGCGCGTTCGTGCTTACCTTCATCCACACGCTGGAGGCCCAGAGCAGCTTCTCCATGCGCGACCGCGGCACCGTGGCCTCGCTCACCATGGTGGCCCTGCAGAGCCGGCTCGACTATGCCACGGGGCTGCTCAAGCAACTGCTGGCCGACCTCATCGAGAAGAACCTCGAGAGCAAGAACCACCCCAAGCTGCTGCTACGCAGGTACCTGCCTTGCTCTATCCAGGCCACACCTTTGCCAGGCCCGAGCCCCCTTCTCTTGCCCTAGGACAGAGTCAGTGGCTGAGAAGATGCTTACCAACTGGTTCACGTTCCTGCTGCATAAGTTTCTGAAGGTGCGCCAGGTGGGTGGGCGGCAGGGAGGTGGGCAGCCAGCTGTGCACCTGTCCCTGGCTGCAGGAGTGTGCTGGGGAGCCTCTCTTCCTGCTTTACTGTGCCATCAAGCAGCAGATGGAGAAGGGCCCCATTGATGCCATCACGGGCGAGGCACGATACTCCCTGAGCGAGGACAAGCTCATCCGTCAGCAGATCGACTACAAGACACTGGTGAGCGCAGGGCCAGGCGGGCCAGAGGTAGGCAGACTGACACTGGAGTCCGCTTTCCCCTCAGACCCTTCACTGCGTGTGTCCGGAGAACGAGGGCAGCGCCCAGGTCCCAGTGAAGGTTCTCAACTGTGACAGCATCACCCAGGCCAAAGATAAGCTGCTGGACACTGTGTACAAGGGCATTCCGTACTCCCAGCGTCCCAAAGCTGAGGACATGGACCTGGGTGAGGTCCCCACCCTCTCCTCCTGGCTCCCAGCATAATCTTAAGGGCTGTCTGTGGCCCACAGAGTGGCGCCAGGGCCGCATGACTCGCATCATCCTCCAGGATGAGGATGTCACCACCAAGATCGAGTGTGACTGGAAGAGGCTCAACTCACTGGCCCACTACCAGGTGAGGGGTTGGGGCCCATTCCTCCCCAGGGCGCACTGCCCCCCTCTGTCTCTGGGGCCTCCAGGTGACAGACGGTTCCTTGGTGGCATTGGTGCCCAAACAAGTGTCTGCCTATAACATGGCCAACTCCTTCACCTTCACCCGCTCCCTCAGCCGCTACGGTAGGTGTCCTCAGTGTGGTGGCCATGTGCCCGGCCTAAGGGTCACATGCATTCTCTGCTCCAGAGAGCTTGCTCCGCACGGCCAGCAGCCCTGATAGCCTCCGCTCACGGGCACCCATGATTACGCCTGACCAGGAGACAGGCACCAAATTGTGGCACCTGGTGAAAAACCACGACCATGCCGACCATCGCGAGGGGGACCGTGGCAGCAAGATGGTCTCCGAGATCTACCTGACACGGCTGCTGGCCACCAAGGTATGGGCCTGCCTCTCGCCACCTTGGCCTCCCTCATAGCCTGTGACCTCTCTGCCCCACACAGGGCACACTGCAGAAGTTCGTGGATGACCTCTTTGAGACAGTGTTCAGCACAGCCCACCGGGGCTCGGCCCTGCCCCTGGCCATCAAGTACATGTTCGACTTCCTGGATGAGCAGGCGGACCAGCGCCAGATCAGCGACCCCGATGTGCGCCACACCTGGAAGAGCAACTGGTATCACCCCGTGCTGGGCTGCCAGCAGCCTGGCCTCAGGCGCACGTCCCTCTGTTGTCCACAGCCTGCCGCTGCGCTTCTGGGTGAATGTGATCAAGAACCCGCAGTTCGTGTTCGACATCCACAAGAACAGCATCACGGATGCCTGCCTGTCGGTGGTAGCCCAGACCTTCATGGACTCCTGCTCTACATCCGAGCACCGCCTGGGGAAGGACTCGCCCTCCAACAAACTGCTCTACGCCAAGGACATCCCCAACTACAAGAGCTGGGTGGAGAGGTGGGCTCCGCCCTGCTGTGGGTGGCAGAGGGTCGCCTGAGTGACATACTCAGGGTCCCAACAGGTATTATCGAGACATTGCAAAGATGGCATCCATCAGCGACCAGGACATGGATGCCTACCTGGTGGAGCAGTCCCGCCTCCACGCCAGCGACTTCAGCGTCCTGAGTGCGCTCAACGAGCTGTATTTCTATGTCACCAAGTACCGCCAGGAGGTGTGTGTCATCCCCACAGACTCCCAGTTACTGAGCCCAGCTCCAGGGGACTCCTCTCCCCCAGATTCTCACGGCTCTGGACCGAGATGCCTCTTGTCGGAAGCATAAGTTGCGGCAGAAACTGGAACAGATCATCAGCCTCGTGTCCAGCGACAGCTAAGGTGGTGGAATCGGTGAGGAGGGGGCTTCTCAGTCCTGTGCCGTCCTCCCATCCAGGGGAGTGGCTGGCTCAAGCCTGGGTCCCCGGGCTGAGCCCTGGATTGGGTATCGTGGGGCAGGTCACCCTGGCCACGATGCCCCCGGCACACCCAGGCCCCCTTCATTAGTGCCTTGCTTTGGGCCCTGCAGGGGGAGGGGTGACAGGGCGAGCCCCCACCCCAGCAGCAGCAATACCCCCACCCTCCTGCCCTGTGCCCAGGTGTTGGGACAGTCCCACCCTCCCTGCTATTTATATCCCTCTGCCTATTTATTGAATCGAACTTCGCCTCTGTCTCCATCTGTAAATATGTGTCCCCCCACCGGATGTCGCCACCCTCACTCACCTGCCTCTTCTTGAGCTGTCCTGGGCCCTGCCACCCGTCTGGGCTCCTTTGTGTAGCATTATCAGCCTCGGTCTGGCCTCTGGCACCTCACCCTTGCCATGGCTGACCCCACCCATTCCAAGGCGGGGTCACGGTACCAGCAGCACTTGGGGTGAGGCCTCCAAAGCTTCCTCAGAATTGTGGCTGTGCCACGCTGGACCACAGGGTCCCCCTCAAGCATCTCGGGGCCCTATTCTCTCTGAGCACCTGGAGGGCTGGACTCAGGCTTGTGCCAGGGCCTGACTTGGGCCTGGGGGCCCTAGAACGCTCCTCCTCCTGAGCCTACTGCCAAACGTCCTCAGTGTTGTCTGCACCTGCTCCGACTCCTTCAGCCGCCCCATTCAGCGCCCGCTCCGTCCAGTGCCCGCCCTGTGGGGCCAAGGCGGCCGTGCCTTACTACTCTGTGTCTTCTGCCTCCTCTGAGGAATCTGGCCCTGTCTGACAGTCCCAGACCCCCCGTTCTCTCCTCTTTAGTTGCATGAGTTTTTCTTTGTTCATGGAATGTTTTTTCCTGATTAAATGTTGGGGAAATGCCATCCATGTGGGGCTCTGTCCTTGGGGCAGGTCAGTAGACCTGTGGATGCTGCATGAGCTGGAGCCCCATTGTGGGAGAAAGGACCACTCCTTGCAGGGTCCCAGAGGGTTTGGGGAGGTTCAGGGCCATACCCGACCCATCAGCAAACCCCGGTGGCTCTACCTTCAAGACAGATTCAAGGTAGATAGATTCTCCTCCCTTCCACCACCCCCACCCAGCTCTCCTGTGCCATCGTCTATCTCTGCCTGGATGCCAGTCTCCCTGCTTCTGCCCTGGCTCTCTTCAGCCTGTTCTCAGCGTGGGAGGCAGAGAGATCCTGTTATGATATAAGGTGGATCATGTTGCCTCACTGTTTAGAACCCTCCGGCGGTTTCAGCTGCAGCCAGCTCCTTCAAAACCTGACAATTGCATACTGTCGAGGTTGTGGCACCCATCATGGTGCACCTACCAAAGTCTTACTCCCAGGCCTGTTAAGTAATGCAGGTGGGGAGAAGGTGACATGCAATTTATTTATTTATTTATTTTGAGACAGAGTGTAGCTGTGTTGCCCAGGCTGGAGTGCAGTGGCAAGATCACAGCTCAGTGCAGTCTCAAACTCCTGGGCTCAAGTGATCCTCCCACCTCAGCCTCCTGAATAGCTGGGTGTATTAGTGCACTCTACTATGCCAGGCTTTTTTTTTTTTTTTTTTTGAGATAGGTTGCCGCTATGTTGTTCAGGCTGGTCTTGAATTCCTGGTCTCAAGTGATCCTCACCCCTCAGCCTCCCAAAGTATTGGGATTACAGGCATGAGCCACTGTGCCCGGCCAGGTGAGATGGAATCTTATTTTTACTTTTTATGTTTTTTTTTTTTTCTTTGACGGAGTGTCGCTCTGTCGCCCAGGCTGGAGTGCAGTGGCATGATCTCGGCTCACTGCAAGCTCCGCCTCCCAGGTTCACGCCATTCTCCTGCCTCAGCCTCCCGAATAGCTGGAACTACAGGTGCCCACCACCACGCCCGGCTAATTTTTTGTATTTTTAGTAGAGACGGGGTTTTACTGTGTTAGCCAGGATGGTCTCGATCTCCTGACCTCGTGATCCACCTGCCTCAGCCTCCCAAAGTGCTGGGATTACAGGCGTGAGCCACCATGCCTGACCTTTTTTTTTTTTTTTTTTTTTTTTTTTTTTGGAGACGGGATCTTGCCCTGTTGCCCACGCTGGAGTGCAGTGGCAAAATCAACTCACTGCAGCCTTGATGTCCTGGGCTCAAGTGATCTTCCTGCCTCAGCCTTCTGAGTAGCTAGGATTACAAGTGCTTGCCACCATACCCAGCTGTTTTTTGTTTTTTTTTTTTTTCTTTAGTAGAGATGGAGTCTTGCTGGTTTTGAACCTCCTGGGCTCAAGTGATCCTCCTGTTTTGGCCTCCCAAAATTCTGGGATTACAGTTGTGAGCCACTGTGCCCAGCCAAGTGAGATGCAATTTTTTTTTTTTTTTTTTTTGAGACAGAGTTTCACTCTTGTTGCCCAGGCTGGAGTGCAATGGTATGATCTTGGCTCACCGCAACCTCCGCCTCCCGGGTTCAAGTGATTCTCCTGCCTCAGCCTCCTGAGTAGCTGAGATTACAGGCATGTGCCACCACGCCCAGCTAATTTTGTATTTTTAGTAGACACAGGGTTTCTCCATGTTGGTCAGGCTGGTCTCGAGCTCCCGACCTCAGGTGATCCGCCCGCCTCAGCCTCCCAAAGTGCTGGGATTACAGGCATGAGCCACTGTTCCTGGCCTTTCTTCTTTTTTTGTTTTTGTTTTTTTTTGAGATGCAATTTTAAATAGGGTGGCTTGGACAGCCACCTGAGTTGGGTTTAAAAGCTGCCAGCTCCAGCCGTCCAGCTGTGGGGCCACGGTGCCAGACAGTGGTGGTGGTTATAGGACCGTAGGTGTTTACCAAAACTAGACAAGTCCACATAACAACCAACTGCACAAATAAGGAGTAAAATAATAAAGAGAAGGACGTGTGAGGCAGGACTGGATTGTAGCCCAGGATAAAGAGAAGTTGCGGGATGACAGCTGTGCCGTCGGCCCAGACAGAACCATCTGGACAGAGGACAGAGGATAAGGGAGATGGTTGAAAATACTACCATCATATGATAATGACAACTAAGCCACAGGAAAACAAGGCAGTTTTAACCTCAGGGGAAATCCCTCAGAAATGGATGGAATCTACCAGAAGCATCATGAGAGGAAGAGGAAGGGAAACAGAGCTAAATTGGGGCCAGGTGTGGTGGCTCGCACTTGTCATCCCAGCACTTTTGGAGGCCCAGGCGGGAAGATCACTGGAGCCCAGGAGTTCAGGACCAGCCTGGGCAACAAAGCGAGATCCCCTCTCTACAAAAAATAAAAAACTAGCCAGGCATGGTGGTGCATGCCTGTGGTCCCAGTTACTCAGGAGGCTGAGGTGCTGGGGAACAAGGCTGCAGTGAGCTGTGATTGTGCCAGCCTAGGTGACAGAGCCAGACCCTGTATCAAAAAAAATAATAATAATTAAAAAACAAAAGATCGGCTGGGCGCGGTGGCTCATGCCTGTAATCCCAGCACTTTGGGAGGCTGAGGTGGGTGGACCACCTGAGGTCGGGAGTTCGAGACCAGCCTCACCAACATGGAGAAACCCTGTGTCTACTAAAAATACAAAATTAGCTGGGCGTGGTGGTGCATGCCTGTAATTCTAGCTACTTGGGAGGCTGAGGCAGGAGAATTCACTTGAACCCGGGAAGTGGAGGTTGCGGTGAGCCAAGATCGCACCATTGCACTCCAGCCTGGGCAACAAGAGTGAAACACTGTCTCAAAAAAAAAAAAAAAAAGTGAAAGATCTAAATTGTCAACTATTCGTCAATAATTAATGTCTAAAAAATATTAAGAAAGGAAGAAAGGAATGAGAGCAAAAGAGAGGGAGAGAGGAAAGTGTCATCTTCATAAGCTGAAGGCCAGTGCCACCGTCACCACTGGCAGAGCTCCCCAGATTCTACAAAGGGAAACTGTTCCTCCATATGGAGTAATAGGGACTGGATATGTCATGCCAAATGAAAGAACACGCCAAACCAGACAAAATATATGGAATGCAGAGTATTAAAAAACTGGCTGTGGGCCAGTGAGGGACAGCGACGTGTGGGAGCTGGGAAACAAGGTAAGCCATGCGACTGGCCCAGTGTCCTGTGTGGAGTTTCCTGGTGGAGCCTGGCAGACACCCGGACTTTAGGAGTTGAAACTGATTCAGAGCGTCCCAGCAGCTGGAGTTTGCAGGGCGGAGAACCAGAGAGAAGAGAGCTGCACAGGGAAAGAACCCTGGATATCCACAGAGGCTCCCGTTCCAGTGTGCAGCGGACTACGACTACTGGTGAGCACAGGCGTGTGAGGAAGCTACCCAAGACCAGGGAAGGCCATCACCCCAGCAGGAGAGGATGAACGGTAACTCCAGTGTGCAAGCAGGACAGGGACTAGCAGCTGTCCCCACCCACCAGGATAGAGAAGCTCATGTTCACCTAGGCAGCACTGGCCAGGGTGCCCAGAATGGTGTTTGTTGCCTCCATAGAGGGAAACAAGCCTACAGTTAAGAGCTGCTCTGGTCCCACACAGCACATCTTCAAAGCAAGACTCAAAAGGATCAAACCATTTCCTTGTTTTCTGAGAATAAAAGCAGTTGTACCTCTTCCTTTTCACTCTCAGAAAATCTGATAGAATCTATAAAAGAGCCCTAAGGCTGGAGACACTGTATTTTCCAGGGAGCCAACTCCTTGCCCCAGACACTAGTCAATTGCCCCAGCACTTTCTTCACTGATCGTTAGAGGAAAAAAGCTCATGTTAGATTTAAAAATCAGGAAAAAAATTTAACACTAAACTTGCAAATATTATGTGGTGTATATTACAGTTACACATTTACTATGTAAGTGCAACTGTAAAACTGAGGAAGTATTCCAAAATGTTGACAGTAGTTAATCCTGAATGACAGAACCCAATTGATTTTCATTTTCTTCCATTTCCTAAATTGTCTTCAATTTCCTTGTACTCCTTGAATATCTGAATTCTAGAACCCCCCCCCCAGCAACCCAAGCACAACAAGAATATTGGGAGGTGCCCCAGCTGCAAATAAACTCAGACTTGGAATAGTAGCGCAGTTTTATTTTCTGTAGTAACAAACATT